CATCTCATCACTGCATCATGTGGCTTACTGAGCTTGGGTTTCACTGAAGAATGATCTGGCTGGACTGCTTATTTGGGGTAGCCCTGAAGCCAGAATCTTCAGATCTTTTCTTTTGTGTCAGTTATGTTCCTCAGAAATGGTTTTTCATTCTCCTGCCTGGTGAGTATTGGCCTGGCTATCAGCATTCTAAGGGGAAAAAAAAGAATGGTGTTCTCAACATTCAGTGAGAAATGTTCACTTAATCCTGGTTTTCATATACTGCTTCTGCCTGATAGCCCTCCTCAGACAACGTCTCCAGTATTCTGCTGACGTGCATTTTGGGAGCTTCCCACCTTCTTAGTCAGGGCATGGCTATCTGAGGGGTCTACCAGCTGTTAACGGATCCCTCTTTGAAGCCCCACTTACTCCTTTTCTAGAATATCTGGGGTCCCCAATTCCTGAGTCCAAGGATTCCATAGTATAAATCAGGTGGCTTCTTGGCTTTCCTCTCTGCCGACCTGGGACTTAGTTTCAGGGCTCTGCTAAGTCAGTGCCACTACTTGTCTGCTTTCCAGTTCCCCAAATTTTGTCACTGATCTCTCCCTTTCCTGTGGGATTTTGGAAAAGAGCAGAGTGTAATGTGTGTGTGCAGTTGACCAGCTTTAAGTGAATGTCCCAAATGTCTCTTTCCATTTCACCCCACCAAAGGGGTTTCTGTTCTCATTCTCTTCCCTCCCTTCCTCCCTCCCTTGCACCTTCTATCCCTTTCCTGTTAGGCTCTCCCAACACCCCTTCTCTTCAGGTAACCATTTTGGAGTTCCGAGATCAGGTTCACCAGAACTACCATTTATAGGCTGACTGTTCAGTCAGCTCACCTACCATATCATGCTTACCGCAGGCGGGTTTGTTATGTTGTTTCGTAGAGATGAGGTCTCACTTCGTTGCCTAGGCTGGCCTTAAACTCCAGGGCTCAAGCAGTCCTTCCACTTTGGCCGCAGGCAGATTTTGAAGACAGAGAAATAAGTACCATTTGAAGGTGTGCTTTTCTGATTTTTCAGGCAGCGCTGTTCATAAGATGATTGTGGACAGGCAGTATATGGGCGTGTCTAAGCGGAAGTGCATCGTGTGGGGTGTCGCCTTCTTGTCCGATGGCACTATCATAAGTGTGGACTCTGCTGGGAAGGTGCAGTTCTGGGACTCAGCCACTGGGACGCTTGTGAAGAGCCATCTCATCGCTAATGCTGACGTGCAGTCCATTGCTGTAGCTGACGTGAGTACAGTCCCTGTTTAGAGTGGTTGATGACGTGTACCTCCCTCATGATTTAATTCCTCAGCAAGAAGACAGTTTCGTGGTGGGCACAGCCGAGGGAACAGTCTTCCATTTTCAGCTGGTCCCTGTGACATCTAACAGCAGTGAGAAGCAGTGGGTGCGGACAAAACCGTTCCAGCATCACACTCATGACGTGCGCACTGTGGCCCACAGCCCAACAGCGCTGATATCTGGAGGTGGGTTCCCCCTCTGGTGAGGCTGCTGCTTTAATTCTGTACACCTTCTCCCCTGCTTTCCCAGGCACTGACACCCACTTAGTCTTTCGTCCTCTCATGGAGAAGGTGGAAGTAAAGAATTACGATGCCGCTCTCCGAAAAATCACCTTTCCCCACGTAAGTGTCCATTCCAAGCCCCTGCTAACCCCTATTTTTTTAACTTCTTGATTCTTGGATATAGCGATGTCTCATCTCCTGTTCTAAAAAGAGGCAGCTTCTCCTCTTCCAGTTTGCTCATCACTTAGAACTTTGGCGACTGGGATCCACAGTTGCAACAGGTAAGATGGGAGCACGTTTTTTTCAATAAGAAAAGAAAAATCTCAGGGAAGTTTCTTGTTTCAGGCAAGAATGGGGATACTCTTCCACTCTCTAAAAATGCAGATCATTTACTGCACCTAAAGACAAAGGTAAGGAAGTTTGTTTAGGCTCTGAATTCTAGTGCACATTCATCTTGATTCCTGATATTGCCAGGGTCCTGAGAACATTATCTGTAGCTGTATCTCCCCATGTGGAAGTTGGATAGCCTATTCTACAGTTTCTCGGTTTTTTCTCTATCGGCTGAATTATGAACATGACAACATAAGCCTCAAAAGGGTAAGTGATAGTCCAATATCTGGTCACATAAGCTCACTGGCTTTTATTATTGGTTCACCCAAAGGTTTCCAAAATGCCAGCATTCCTTCGCTCTGCCCTTCAGATTTTGTTTTCTGAAGATTCAACAAAGCTCTTTGTAGCATCAAATCAAGGAGCTCTGCATATTGTTCAGCTGTCAGGAGGAAGCTTCAAGCACCTGCATGCTTTCCAGCCTCAGTCAGGTGGGAATCTGGTAACTGGCCATGGGGAGACTAATTCAGAGATGTAACTGTTTTGTCCTCACAGGAACAGTGGAGGCCATGTGTCTTTTGGCAGTCAGTCCAGATGGGAATTGGCTAGCTGCATCAGGTACCAGTGCTGGAGTCCATGTCTACAACGTAAAACAGCTAAAGGTGAGCATAGGGTTTCATGGCAGCAGTTTGAAAGTTGCCACTTGTGTCTGTTATTTGTTCCCAGCTTCACTGCACGGTGCCTGCTTACAATTTCCCAGTGACTGCTATGGCTATTGCCCCCAATACCAACAACCTTGTCATCGCTCATTCGGACCAGCAGGTAAGGGAGATTCCAGTGCTTTCTATTCCCTTCCTGCATTTCTCTATGTCATGTCCTCCCTCAGGTATTTGAGTACAGCATCCCAGACAAACAGTATACAGATTGGAGCCGGACTGTCCAGAAGCAGGGCTTTCACCACCTTTGGCTCCAAAGGGATACTCCTATCACACACATCAGTTTTCATCCCAAGAGACCGATGCACATCCTTCTCCATGATGCCTACATGTTCTGCATCATTGACAAGTCATTGGTGAGTTCTTCACTGCTACCTCCCAAATCTTCACCATTTAAACAATGTGTCTTTGTTTTTTTAGCCCCTTCCAAATGACAAAACCTTACTCTACAATCCATTTCCTCCCACGAATGAATCAGATGTCATCCGGAGGCGCACAGCTCATGCTTTTAAAATTTCTAAGATATATAAGGTAAAACATCTTGTGTTGTTATTCTGGATAGTGTCCTGATAGAATAATTATCATCCCTCTGCAGCCTCTACTCTTCATGGATCTTTTGGATGAAAGAACACTCGTGGCAGTAGAACGGCCTCTGGATGACATCATTGCTCAGCTCCCACCACCCATTAAAAAGAAGAAATTTGGAACCTAAAACAGGGCACTGTCTGTGTCCTTCCTTGAACTGTCTACCCTGTTGCTTTTCACAAATCATGGTAATAAAACAAGTTATTCTTGAGGACTAGTCATTATAAATGTTTTCTTCCAAAA